TCAAAAAAAAAAAAAAAAGAAAGAAAGAAAGAAAATTGTTACTCAGAGAAGACAGTGACTTGTCCAAGATCAAGCAGCCAATAGTTAACAGGGCAGACCTCTGACCCAGGTTTTTTCACACCCTCTGCGGTGTTCTTTCTAAATGCCGTAGCTACCTTAATTGCCTTCATACTTAGCGCATCTGTGCCTAGGGAAAAATGGGTGTAGGGTTGGCAGTGCCCACCACCCCCAACCCTACTCTTTCACATAATCTGCTAATCAAATTGTTGTTTAGTCCTCTTGTTGTAGGACTGCAGTCCTCTCTGTAGGGCCTGGGGCTTTTGCAGAGCTCATTACAGTTCACATGCCCAAAGAGATTGTACAGATTGGTTTTGATGTTCTACCTATCCCTGTTCTTTTCTGGACCTATGGCACTGTGCTGAGTCTGGCAATGTTTTTGAGCCCTTTAGTTTCCTGAAAAAAAATTTTTTTTTTTTTGAGACGGAGTCTCACTCTGTCGCCCAGGCTGGAGTGCAGTGGCGCGATCTCGGCTCACTGCAACCTCCGCCCTCCAAGTTCAAGTGATTCTCCTGCCTCGGCCTCCCGAGTAGCTGGGATTACAGGCGCCTGCTACCACACCCAGCTGATTTTTTGTATTTTCAGTAGAGACAGGGTTTCACCATCTTGACCAGGCTGGTCTTGAACTCCTGACCTCGTGATCCACCAGCCTCAGCCTCCCAAAGTGCTGCGATTACAGGCGTGAGCCACTGCGCCCGGCCTAGTTTCCTGAAATTCTTAAAGCTGTGTGGAGAGCTTCTGAGTAAGAACACTGAGCCTGTCTGTGGGCAGGTCCTGTAACTGTGCAGAGCCTATGTGTAATTATTTACGGAGAATATGGCTGTGTGCAGAGCCTGTGTGTGATTATCTGTAGAGATATGCCTGTGTGCAGAAGCCATAACTGTCATCGGGCCTGTAAGTATATGCAGGCCTTGTGCATATGGACACTCTACTAATGTATTCAAAAATCTGAAGCTCTTTTTTCCCTATGGCACAGGTGAGGGCGCTGCATAAAATCATGGCCCTTTTTTCTGCTAACAGCATAGGTGCTATGAACAACTCTGACACTCGCATAGCAGGCTGCTTCCTCACTGGCATCCCTGGGCTGGAGCAACTACATATCTGGCTGTCCATCCCCTTCTGCATCATGTACATCACTGCCCTGGAAGGCAATGGCATCCTAATTTGTGTCATCCTCTCCCAGGCAATCCTGCATGAGCCCATGTACATATTCTTATCTATGCTGGCCAGTGCTGATGTCTTGCTCTCTACCACCACCATGCCTAAGGCCCTGGCCAATTTGTGGCTAGGTTATAGCCTCATTTCCTTTGATGGCTGCCTCACTCAGATGTTCTTCATTCACTTCCTCTTCATTCACTCTGCTGTCCTGCTGGCCATGGCCTTTGACCGCTATGTGGCCATCTGCTCCCCCCTGCGATATGTCACAATCCTCACAAGCAAGGTCATTGGGAAGATCGTCACTGCCGCCCTGAGCCACAGCTTCATCATTATGTTTCCATCCATCTTTCTCCTTGAGCACCTGCACTATTGCCAGATCAATATCATTGCACACACATTTTGTGAGCACATGGGCATTGCCCATCTGTCCTGTTCTGATATCTCCATCAATGTCTGGTATGGGTTGGCAGCTGCTCTTCTCTCCACAGGCCTAGACATCATGCTTATTACTGTTTCCTACATCCACATCCTCCAAGCAGTCTTCCGCCTCCTTTCTCAAGATGCCCGCTCCAAGGCCCTGAGTACCTGTGGATCCCATATCTGTGTCATCCTACTCTTCTATGTCCCTGCGCTTTTTTCTGTCTTTGCCTACAGGTTTGGTGGGAGAAGCGTCCCATGCTATGTCCATATTCTCCTGGCCAGCCTCTACGTTGTCATTCCTCCTATGCTCAATCCCGTTATTTATGGAGTGAGGACTAAGCCAATACTGGAAGGGGCTAAGCAGATGTTTTCAAATCTTGCCAAAGGATCTAAATAAATGCTTTCAACTTAGTCTCAACCCTTTTCTAT